ATTAAAAAACAATAGGCATATCCCTTTAGCCCCATAGGTTCCTAGGCCTATAGCATGGGGCATGGCTAGAAGAAGCCCAGAGCAAGATCCTCTAACATGGGCTCTTGCCCTGGTCTGAGGGCAGTGATGAGTAAACTTATAACTCTAGAGATGTTCAAGCTGCAGGAACAACTGTTCTCCATTGAGGTGGAAGTTTTGCTCATCATTCTTTATAGGTTACAGGTTTGCACTGGATGAATGACCCAGTTGCAGCCAGCCCCTTGTCAGCTCAATGCCATTTCCATTAGCCATTGCTGTGCTACAGGCATTATATACTATCATGTTTAACGATATTTTTTCTATAGACCAAATTTTTGACTCTATTAAAACAGCCATATGTTACAGACCCTGAAACATTTTCATTCCATAGGACACTAAAAGTGTCCTAGAAGACCTTCCTCATCCTGTGACATGATTCCTTCCCAAAGCATTCTCTCTGTTCTTTGGATTTAAAAGAGTAATAATAAAAATATACGGCCCTCAATGTGTAAAGCTATTAATAAGGGTTTCCAGATTTCAACCTAGAGAAGAGGAAACATAAATTAAGAGCACAGAAGTCAAAGAATTGTGTAGCTTTGATTGCAGGCAGTTTATCTCAATGGTGTAGTGGGAAGAACCCAGCCTTTGTGATCAAGCAAACAGAACTGCTGCTATTTAGCTGTCTAATCTTGGACAATATATTTAGCCTCTCTGAGCCTCAGATTTCTTTTTTCTTTTTTTTCTTTTTCCTTTGAGACAGGGTCTTTCTCTGTTGCCCAGGATGGAGTATAGTGGCACATATCAGGGTTCACTGCAACCTCGACCTCCCAGGCTCAAGCAATCTTCCTGGCTCAGCCTCCCAAGTAGCTGGGAACACAGGCATGCACCACCGAGCCCAGCTAGTTTTTAAAGTTTTTTGTAGAGATGGGGTCTCACTGTGTTGCCCAGGCTAGTCTCTATCTCCTGGGCTCAAGTGATTCTCTTGCCCTGGCCTCCCAAAGTTCTAGGATTACAGGCATGAGCCACTGTGCCTGGCCTTCAGTTTTCTTATTTGTTGGAATCAACTTAGTTAACAAATACTTATCAAGTTCTCACTGTGTGCTGGGCTGTATGTCAGGCATTGAGTATATAGCTGTAAATAAGACAGGCATGGCTCCTACCGTCATGGAAATTACAGTCTAGCAGGATCAAGTTAAATGAAATAATATAATGTCAAAGTTCTTTCACAAAGTTGGTATTCAATAAATGCTAATCCCCTTCCACTTCCCTTCAAATATACGATCATTATATATTCTGACACTCAAACATAAGATGGCCACAGACAATTTCATACATACAAGAATTGTGTTGGGAGCCCAGACACCCATAGTATAAGGGAACTCTTCAGCATTATGTCTCACGAAACTTAGATCAGTGTGTGGTCTTGATTTAAATCCATGTAACCAAGGGTTTCTATTTATGGTCAACAATGAATCCTTATTTTTGGTGGACTTTAAGGAATTATACAAATATTGCCTCATTGATGCTTTCAGACCATTTGTGAAGTGAATGAGAATAGGTATTATTATTATTAAACCCATTTTACAGATGAGGAAGCGGATGGAAGCACATTCTTCGGGGCCTTCTTTGTTCTCTAGTCCTAGTCTGCACAAAGGAAGCACTGGATAGACGCTGTGTGCACATTGACCGTTCTGGCAACTTGGAAAGGAGAGGTACCCCGCGTTAGCAAAAACAGATATTGACTCAGGGTTGCATTGCGGCCGCTCAGCTCTTGCCTTCTCCCTCATTTCTTCAGGTGGGTGAGAAATGGGCGACTGGAGTTTCCTGGGGAACATCTTGGAGGAGGTGAATGAGCACTCCACCGTCATCGGCAGAGTCTGGCTCACCGTGCTTTTCATCTTCCGGATCCTCATCCTTGGCACGGCCGCAGAGTTCGTGTGGGGGGATGAGCAATCCGACTTCGTGTGCAACACCCAGCAGCCTGGCTGCGAGAACGTCTGCTACGACGAGGCCTTTCCCATCTCCCACATTCGCCTCTGGGTGCTGCAGATCATCTTCGTCTCCACCCCGTCCCTGATGTACGTGGGGCACGCGGTGCACTACGTCCGCATGGAGGAGAAGCGCAAAAGCCGCGAGGCGGAGGAGCTGGGCCAGCAGGCGGGGACTAACGGCGGCCCGGACCAGGGCAGCGTCAAGAAGAGCAGCGGCAGCAAAGGCACTAAGAAGTTCCGGCTGGAGGGGACCCTGCTGAGGACCTACATCTGCCACATCATCTTCAAGACCCTCTTTGAAGTGGGCTTCATCGTGGGCCACTACTTCCTGTACGGGTTCCGGATCCTGCCTCTGTACCGCTGCAGCCGGTGGCCCTGCCCCAATGTGGTGGACTGCTTCGTGTCCCGGCCCACGGAGAAAACCATCTTCATCCTGTTCATGTTGTCTGTGGCCTCTGTGTCCCTATTCCTCAACGTGATGGAGTTGGGCCACCTGGGCCTGAAGGGGATCCGGTCTGCCTTGAAGAGGCCTGTAGAGCAGCCCCTGGGGGAGATTCCTGAGAAATCCCTCCACTCCATTGCTGTCTCCTCCATCCAGAAAGCCAAGGGCTATCAGCTCCTAGAAGAAGAGAAAATCGTTTCCCACTATTTCCCCTTGACCGAGGTTGGGATGGTGGAGACCAGCCCACTGCCTGCCAAGCCTTTCAATCAGTTCGAGGAGAAGATCAGCACAGGACCCCTGGGGGACTTGTCCCGGGGCTACCAAGAGACACTGCCTTCCTACGCTCAGGTGGGGGCACAAGAAGTGGAGGGCGAGGGGCCGCCTGCAGAGGAGGGAGCCGAACCCGAGGTGGGAGAGAAGAAGGAGGAAGCAGAGAGGCTGACCACGGAGGAGCAGGAGAAGGTGGCCGTGCCAGAGGGGGAGAAAGTAGAGACCCCCGGAGTGGATAAGGAGGGTGAAAAAGAAGAGCCGCAGTCGGAGAAGGTGTCAAAGCAAGGGCTGCCAGCTGAGAAGACACCTTCACTCTGTCCAGAGCTGACAACAGATGATGCCAGACCCCTGAGCAGGCTAAGCAAAGCCAGCAGCCGAGCCAGGTCAGACGATCTAACCGTATGAAGTGACGCCAAAAGAGAAAGACTAAAATATATTTTTACCTAGGTAACCCAAAGTGACAAACCTTCAGTGGAGGGATGTTGAATAGAAGAGGTATGTTTATCTTGGAGGCACGTGATTTTCTGGCTACTGCTTAATCTTACCCCTAGCAAGCAACGTTATTCTACACAGACTTTCTCCTATATGGTGAGAGAATTAACACAATCCGAGGCCTGAGAACCAGAGAGTGCATCCTTGACTCTAATGGCTGCACTATTGCTCCCATAGTTTTGTTCCTGAAGATGCATTTTAGGAAGAGCCTTATGAATAGCTTGATCATTACCAGAATAAAGTGTCTATCTCAACTAGAGCCTAATACAAAAAAGAAAAAGAAAAACGATATCCTGTTCTAAATAAAACTGCTGTTTGGTACCAGTTGTAGAAATGAGGGCTACTGGTCTCCTTATCTCAGGTGGGACATAAGTGTGTGATAGAGCGTCTTTCCTCAGATGAGGCAGTATCCTGCTTCAATGAACGTACCCACACTGTCCCCACATTTTCCCTCTTAGTCTTCCCAATAAAAGGAGAAGCCTATTTAGGAAGAAACAGACACAGGCATCAAGGGGCTGCATTTTTTTTCTATTTCTGCCATTTAGTAGCTGTATCATTATTGTGCCTTGAGCTCTCTTTACTTCAGTTTTCTGTCTACAAACTAAAGCTGGCATTTGCCACCTACCTACATCCAGGGGTGTCCTAAAGATTGAGTTGGCTGCCAAGCATGAGGCCTGCTGAGTGGTACCATTCCCTGAGAGATTCCTCCAACAGCAGTAAGACTGGGAAGAAGGGCAGGTGGATGGTTTCCATCTGTCCCTCCAACCTGCCTCGTAGTTACCTGGTGAGTTTTTCAACGTGAAATAGACACTCCAGAGATCACTTTTCTCAGAAGAGATTCAAAACAGAATTTAACCCCATATGTTTAGTAGGAACCTGAGGCTCATTGACCTTAATAAATGACTGGAGACAGATTGCCAATTACTTTCATTCTCTGAGAAAGAGGTCCCATCTTAAGCGGCCACACAAACACAGCCAGTTTCCATTTAGAAGCAGCTGCATGTCTGTGGTGGTCTTTACTCTAGGCAGCTACACCACTCAGCATCTGTTTTGAGGCAAATAATTATGACTGAGTCAGGATTATAATCCCCATGGGCTTCATTATGTCCAGATTTCATTTCTACTCCTAGTCGGTCCCTTGTTAGATAAAAACCCTAGGGCACATGGACCTACCAATAAAAAGATGCATTAGACAGCGGGACATCAGTAGTACAGCTCCCTCCAGAGGAAAAGGGCTAATCACTTGATAGCAGTTCTAACACCACCCTCAGGGGATATCTGTGACCAAGAATAGATGTACTCAAAGTTCAGTGAGAAAGTTTTGAGCCTGGCTGTGTAAACCCTGGCCTAGTGTTTTGGGCATTATTTAAAAAAAAAAAAAAAAAAAAGAAAGAAAAGAAAGAAAAAAGCCTGTCTGCTTTTCACCATGTCTTTGTCCCCTGCCACACAGGGAAGCATCCAGTACAGCACTGGACAGATATTCCTGAAGGTCTGTGTGACCTGGGGACCCACAAAGAACACTGACATTCAAGTCAGGGGTGTTGATTGCCCCTCCTGACTCTGGGTATTCCAAGATGCCACTTACCTGCTCTATGAGACAATTTTCTCTATGTTAGTTGAGGATGATAAGTTCTGCCCCTCCTTCACAAGATGTTATAGGTCTTTTTTAAAGCTCACTAATTTGGAAATAAATGGAAAAGAAAGAAGCCATCATCAAATTTTGTAAGACCATATTGTAAAATGTATACTGAAGCAGTGACAGTCATCACTTTCAAATACTGCATAGATTGTTAACTAAGATACTGATAAAAAGTGAGCCAATAACTAAAGTAAGGGAAATAAATTTGGAGGGGCAGCAGGTAGTCTTGAATTCCTAAGAATTATGGTACAAAAAAAAGAATGTCTTTAATCACGCAAGAATTGGTTGCTGAAAGAGGTGCTAAAGGTACTCGGCTTAGTAGAGCTCACATATGGAGAAGCGTCAACCCCTGAGATAATCTCTGACTCATGGCAGAAGGGGCTCCATGGATACGGAAAGAGCTGCATGCAGGAACTCTTCAGTCCAGGCCATGTGGAAGGCCTAGGACAAGATTGGTACAAACCACTGCTCCTCTCCAGTTCCCGAGAAGGGTCATTAGGCGTGCTCTAAGTAAGAATGAGAACACCACCCCAACTGCATGTCCCATTCCATTCCCCCAGCCTCCTCTTCTCTCCTTTCCCTGACCATGATTTACCCTCTATGCATACTGTGTGCAAATGATTGCCCAACCCAGCTTAGCAAAGTTTAGATGAGAAAGGTTTGCCTGGTTGGAAGAAAAACTCTTCTGAGTGTAAATACAATCTGTAAAACTACTAAGTGTGTACCTAGAAGTGATAGCGAAATAGGCAAGGAGACTTTCCCCTTTTGCAATTATTGTATTATAACTAAATATGTACTTGGGGAAGGGAGGAGAAAAAGGAAAAAAAATTCTCGGTTCAGCATTTGGGTAAGAGGAAAGAAAAACTTTTATGAAAGACAGTTCACTCTCCACTGCCCTAGACATTGCAGCTCCCAGAGCCAGGAAAAAGTGGTATTCAGCTCTGGGAACCGAATACCACATAAAAAAGTAGCCACCAAGTTGCAGTGGGACATCCCATAGTCTCCAACGCCACTGCTTTCTGGAAGTTCTACAGAGCAGACAAAGAAGATTCTAAAAGAATTCATAAGGTTGTCTGAAGGGAAAAGTAGATGACCCCATGGCCTTTTTCTGCAATTTTTTCATCTATAAAACAAAGTGGTAAAGACTCAGTTTGTTATGAAGCACATTCATAACAAACTTCCTGGGGAAATCTCTGGCAAAAGAGAGACACGTTATTGGGATGGTGGTCCTGTATTCTCCAACCTTCCACATCCTTGTGCCAGAGCTAATAGTCGTGTGTTAGACTGTTACAAAGCAAATAAAATTAACTTGACTTTTCACCATCTTTGTTTTTTCTTTTTACGTGTCAGCT